TCTGCCAGGCCCCACAGGAGACATTCGGCATGACTCCGGATGCAAGAACCCGCACCCCCAGTTCTCCCCAGCCCCGCAGCACAGGAATCTCCCCCTTCCTTGGGAACCCCCCACAGCACAGACAGGCGGCTCTTAACCCAGTTTTACAGACGCGGCTCACGGAGGCGAGGGGTGGGCCGGGCTGGCGTACCCGCCGATCGGTCCTTTGCAGCAGCCTCCTCTTTCCCAAGCTGGGCAAGCAGCATATGGGGCCCAGCTCTCGTGCCTCCACTGTCGTGGAAGTCCCACACGGATGGCAAAGCAGGAACGGCCCCGCCGAGCAGAGTCGGGGGCCACGGCCACACCCCCATCTACTACCGTGCGGCTCCGTCCGCCCGGGAGCCAGGGCTCCACTATGAGCACCTCGACTCTCCGGGCCACCCCCAGGCGACTGTGGGGGCCGACGCGCGGGCGGGGCGGGTGGGGTGCGGAGCCGGCCGAGCGCGGGGCGGGGCGCGGCGGGCGGGGCGGGCCCGGCGACCGCCGGCGCGAGGAAGTCCCGGCCCCTGGCTTTGGGGAAGTGCCGCCGAGGCGCCTGCGCACTGCGCCCCCGCGCCCCCTCCCCGACTGTCGGGCCGGACCTTGGAGCGCGCGGGCCGGCGGCGGCGCGAGTGGCTCGGGAGCGCGGCTGGTGAGTGCGCGCGCGCAGCGCCGGGGACAGCGGCCCTGCCCCTCCCGGCCCGGGCCCGGGGACCGTGCTGGGCGGGAGCTTCGGGAGCCGGCGCACGGGACTCGAACCCCAAGGGCTCCCGCCGCCAGGTCCACGTGGACCCTGGGCCGCAGTGGAAGTGGAGCCCGCCCCCCGCGCGTGGGGGAGGGGGCGCCGCAGCCGGGTTCCCCTTTTTCTGGAGCTCAAAGCCTGGGGAAGTGATTGCTCAAAGGTGGGGGCCGGAAGAACCCAGGTTTCCGCGTCTCCCTCCCCCTCTCAGCCCGGTGAGGAGGGGCCGGGGCGGGACACCCTGTCCGCCCCCGCCCCCACCCCGCTGGATCTGGCAGCCACTCAGCCCTTCGAGCTGTAGGGGAGGCGCTGCGCCCCCGGCCCCAGCCGATCGGGGGCTCCTGGCGCTAGCCTCCCTCCAGAGCGCCGCAGGAGTCCCTCCTGCCGTCTGACTTGAGTCCCTGCTGCTGCAGTGCACGCCCCTTCGGCAGCCAGGGTGGGGCCCAGACCCAACCTGGCCCCTCCTGCCCCCACCCCGCCTTTGGGTCGCTGGTGAGTAGGGAGCTTTGAGGTAGGGGTGGGGGCGTCAGAGGCTGAAGAAAGAGGCACCTGGAGGAGAACACAGGCTTCTCCAGACTGGACCCTAACAGCAGAGAGAGGAGCGTGGTGGGTGGGCCACCACCACCATTTCAGAGGTGGGGAGAGCTGGCCTTCCCTGGAGGGGCCATTCTCAGTCAGAACCTTGGCCCCTCTCCCCAGACCCCCAGGCTGTGGTGAGGGTCTGAGAGCTGGTACCACGGAGCCTGGGCAACCTCCTCCGCCCACCCATGCCCACCCCGCATGAGGCTGAGAAGCAGGTATGCCACCTCCCCCTCTGCCTCTGCTCCCCCTGAAAGCTGAGGTAGCCCCACTTTTCCCCAGATCACAGGGCCAGAGGAGGCGGACCGGCCCCCTTCAATGTCCAGTCATGATACAGCCTCTCCAGCGGCCCCCAGCCGCAACCCCTGCTGCCTGTGCTGGTGCTGCTGCTGTAGCTGCTCCTGGTGAGTAGGGCCTGGGGTGCCCAGCTGGCGAGCCACGGCAGCGCTGCTTCCTCTCTGCCACTAGGAACCAAGAGCGGCGGCGCGCGTGGCAGGCCTCCCGGGAGAGCAAGCTGCAGCCCCTCCCCAGCTGTGAAGTATGGTGAGTCCAGCCGGCTGGTGTGTGCGTGCTGGGGCCTGACATAGCCTGGCCCCCGTGCCCACAGTGCCACGCCAAGTCCTGAGGAGGTGCAGAGCTGGGCGCAGTCTTTTGACAAGCTGATGCACAGCCCAGCGGGACGCAGCGTGTTCCGGGCGTTCCTGCGGACAGAGTACAGCGAGGAGAACATGCTCTTCTGGTTGGCCTGCGAGGAGCTGAAGGCCGAGGCCAACCAGCATGTGGTAGACGAGAAGGCGAGGCTCATCTACGAGGACTACGTATCCATCCTGTCCCCCAAGGAGGTGCGCCAGACACCAGAACAGGCCGGGGGCCGGCACCCCCTGACCTCAGTGTCTTGTCCTGCAGGTGAGCCTGGACTCCCGTGTGCGGGAGGGCATCAACAAGAAGATGCAGGAGCCGTCCGCACACACGTTCGACGACGCGCAGCTGCAGATCTACACGCTCATGCACCGGGACTCCTACCCCCGCTTCCTCAGCTCTCCCACCTACCGTGCCCTGCTGCTGCAGGGGCCATCACAGTCCTCCTCCGAGGCCTAGGCCGCCCCCAGCAGCACAGACCCCGCCGCCTCCTACGGCCGACTCTGGGTTCCCTTCAGGTGTTGTTGTCGGCAGGGCTGTCAGGGCACATGCCTGGCCGGCTGGGGTCCCCACCCGCGGAGACGGTCCTAGACCCAGTGGGGAGTGCTGTGTCTCCTGGGTCTGCCCACCCGTGGCCAAGCAGGAACTCCAGGTGCAGGGCGGGCCTCCAGGTGCAGGGCGGGCCAGAAGCCCCCTCATCGGCCCGCAGCTGGCTGGCCCAGTGCTCCTGGCTGGGGGCTCTTGCGTGGTGAGAGTAGGGGTCCCCCCAGGAGCCATGCTGGACCCATGAGCCTCGCTGGGGCCTCCTCCCCAGGCAGCCAATGGGCCCCAGACAAGCCTTTGGTGGGGAACAGAACCTCCGCATCGTGTAGTTTTGTGACATAAGGAGACCTCCTACTTGAGCTGTCTGTACCCCAGAATCAAACACAGAACCTCAGAACCAGATTTAGGACCTCAGAATCCTGCACTCAAGGTGGCAGGACCCAATTTCTGTTTTATATGTTCATGAACTTTAAACCTGGAAACATGTCCTTACTAGGTGTTTTATCAAAAAAAAGTTTTCATATTTATCTCTATCCCTAACCCCCCAAAAATAGGATGTCTTATTATTGAAGATATTTTTAAAGCAAAGTCTCTACTCATTTTTGTCCAAGTCTGGGGAG